CGATACAACTTCCCCAGCTGTGCCATCTCCACCCAGCTTTGCCCTCCCTGAACATCCTCCCTGGGGCCAGCAGCAGGCCTGGGTAGGGGTCCTGAAACTGGTTTCCCTGCCTCCCCTCAGTGGCTCCACCTACACACCCTCAGAGGCAGGCAACGAGCTGGACATGGAGCTGGGGGAGGAGGAGGTGGAGGAAGAAAGCAGAAGCGGGGGCAGTGGGGCCGAGGAGACCAGCACCATGGAGGAGGACAGGTGTGTGATGGGGGCCATGACCCGGGTCCTTGAAGCCTGGAGTGGGTACAACAGGGTGGGGGCCTCCTCTACTTGGTCTAAGTGGTGGCTCCTGAAGGCCCACTGTGTGCCAACCTCCGCCCAGGGTCCCAGTGATCTGTATTTGATGAGGAGGAGCCGAGGCCCCAGCTTCATCCAGCTTCAACCAATGCCTGGACCTGTCCACCTGAGAGGCCCCTGGGGCCTCCCCAGCTGCTGGCCAGACCCTGGCGCTGCCACAGTCCTGGCACTGCCCAAGGCCATACCTGCCTAGCCCTTTGGCTCCATCCTGTGGATGCCCACTCACCCCTCAGACTCCTGCTGCCCATGCTGTGGCCGGACTTGTCAGCAGGGGGCCTGGTGGGAGGAGCGACTGCCCTGCCCAAATGAACTGCCACAGCAGGGACAGCTGGACCGCAGAGTTTATTTTTGTATTTCTACTGGGCCTGCACACTCCAGCCCAAAGGGTCTGTGGCCGGAGGCCCCACGAGCAGGCCCCAGCAGTCACCGGCTCTGGTCTTGGGCCGGCCCCGGTGCCCACCTGTACCCCCACCTCGCCCATTTGGCCGCGTGCACTGAGTGTCACTTTGCTGCAGCTCGTTTCTTTCCAATAAAAGTTTCTGTGACTTAGTGTGGACCTGATGCGGTGTGGGGGTGGGGCCTGCGGTGTGGGAGTGGCCGGCGGCATCTGGTATCCTAGCAACTGCCGCTGCGGGCCGTGACCGCTAAGTCCTGGGAGCTGTTGGGCTCTGGGACCGCAGTTGCTGAAATGGAGGCAGAGGTGTGGGAGGCAGAAGGCTACAACCTAGTTCTGGACTCGGACCTGTATGATGCGGATGGCTATGATGTCCCAGACCCTGGGCTGCTCACCGAAAAGAATGGTGAGGGGGCCTGGCCTCGCCCTCCGGGCATCGGACCTGAGGCTGTAGGTGGCAGAACTTCCAGTTCCTGCCCGCAGAGTTGACTTTCACGGAGCCGTCGCAGGTCCTGCCCTTTTTGACCAGCAGCCAACAGTGGCAAAGCCTGACCCCGCGCGCCCGCGCCCGCCGGCTGTGGCTGCTTCTGCGCACCAGCCTCCACGAAGTCGTGGAAAAGGTGCGGTGTGCCTGTCCTGCGCCTCCTGGCCTTTGATTGCGGGCCCGCCCACCCCGGCCCACAGGAGAAGAGAGCCGAGCTGCGCGCGGCGCGCCTGACGCATGGGCTGGAACCACTGCGCCGCCTGGAGGTGGCAGCCGGGCTGCGCTCGGTGGCGCAGGACCCGGTGGGTGGACGCTTCGTGGTGCTGGACGGCGCGGGCCGCCTGCACCTGCACAAGGAAGACGGCTGGGCACAGGAGACGCTGCTGGCGCCTGTCCGGCTTACGGGGCTGGTGACCGTGCTGGGCCCGCTGGGTGCCGTGGGCCGTTTTGTAGGCTGGGGCCCCGCGGGGCTGGCAATTCTGAGGCCCAACCTCAGCCTGCTGTGGCTGAGCGAGCAGGGGGTGGGCAGGGCCCCGGGTTGGGCGCCCACCTGCTGCCTGCCGGTTCCCGACCTCAGGCTGCTGCTCGTTGCGGAGATGAACAGCAGCCTGGCGCTCTGGCAGTTCCGTTCAGGTGGTCGCCGCCTGGTGCTGCGAGGGTCAGCACTGCACCCGCCCCCGAGCCCAACAGGCAGGCTCATGCGTCTGGCTGTGGCGCCGGTTCCTCCCCACCACGTCCTGCGCTGCTTCGCGGCCTATGGCTCGGCCGTGCTCACCTTCGATCTGCATGCCTGGACTCTCGTAGATGTGCGCCGGGATTTGCACAAAACGTGAGGGGGATCCCCCTAGGGAGGGCCAGGCATCCATTGGGATTCTCCCATTCCCCACCTGTAGCACCATCTCGGACCTGGCTTACTGCGAGGAAGTAGAGGCAATGGTGACAGCTTCCCGGGACAGCACCGTGAAGGTGTGGGAGGCTGACTGGCAGATCCGGATGGTGTTCGTGGGCCACACAGGTGCTCTGAGTTCTCTGCACCCCGAGCCTCGGAGTCGGCCGAGTGACCTGCACCCCTCCCACAGGCCCGGTGACGGCTATGACTGTGCTCCCGAACACGACCCTGGTGTTGTCGGCCTCGCAGGACGGGACGCTACGCACCTGGGACCTGCAGGCGGCGGCGCAGGTGGGCGAGGTAGCGCTGGGCTTCTGGGGCCAGGACAAGCTGTCCCGGCGCGTGGGCCGTCTGCTGGCGCCGGTGCGCCCGGGCTGGCCGGTGCTGTCCCTGTGCGCGAGCAGCATGCAGCTGTGGCGCGTACGCGAGCTCTACTCGCCGTTGGCGCAACTGCCCGCCAAGGTGCTCCACGTGCAGGTGGCGCCCGCGTTGCCCGCGCCTGCGCACCAGTCGCTGCCTACGCGCCTCGTGTGCGCGTGCGCCGACGGCTCGGTCTACCTCCTGTCGGCGGCCACCGGGCGCATAGTGAGCTCACTGCTGCTGGAGCCGGAGGACTGCGCGGCAGCCGTGGCCTACTGCCTGCCGCGCGAGGCGCTGTGGCTGCTGACCAGGGCTGGGCACCTGGTCCGCGCCAACGCGGCGCGCTGCCCCATGAGCGTGCTGCACCGCGTGTGCCCGCCGCCGCCCCCTGCGCCGCAGCCTTGCTGTCTGCACCTGTACAGCCACCTCACGGATCTCGAAGGCGCCTTCTCCTCCTGGGAGATCGTGCGCCAGCACTGGGGCGAGTTGCGCTGCAGCTCTGTGGCCTGCGCCTGGAAGAACAAGAACCGGTGGGTGCGGGAGCCGGCGAGGGTCTGGCGGGGGTCCGCGCCAACAGGCTCTTCCCACTCGCAGGTACCTGCCAGTGGTGGGGCACACGGACGGCACGCTGTCGGTGCTGGAGTGGCTCTCGTCGAAGACTGTCTTCCAAACGGAGGCGCACAGCCCGGGCCCGGTTGTCGCCATCGCATCCACCTGGAACAGCATTGTGTCTTCGGGTCAGTAGCTCCCCTGCCAAAGGCCAGGCCGCGACAAGGCCCAGCCAGATTCCGCTGCCCACAGGTGGGGACCTGACGGTGAAGATGTGGCGCGTCTTCCCCTATGCCGAAGAGAGCCTGAGCCTGCTGCGCACCTTCTCCTGCTGCTACCCGGCCGTGGCGCTCTGTGCGCTAGGCAGACGCGTCACCGCGGGCTTTGAGGACCCAGACAGCGCTACCTACGGCCTGGTGCAGTTTGGCCTGGGCGACAGTCCGCGATTAGACCACCGGCCCCAGGACGACCCCACGGACCACATCACTGGTGAGGGGGCAGCATGGGTGAAGCCCAGCCACCTCCGGTTCCTGACCCTGAACCCTGCCGCCAGGCCTGTGCTGCTGCCCCACGCTCAAACTGTATGCCTGCTCCAGCCTGGACTGCACCGTTCGCATCTGGACTGCTGAGAACCGCCTCCTGCGGTAGGCTAGGAGGTGGGGAGGGCTGGGGTCTCCTGAGCCTCGGCTGCCCTGGGTGCCTCTCCAGGCTCCTGCAGCTGAATGGTGCCCCTCAGGCCCTGGCTTTCTGCAGCAACAGTGGAGACCTGGTGCTGGCGCTGGGATCCCGCCTCTGCCTGGTGTCCCACAGGCTCTACCTGCCTACATCCTACCTAGTTAAGGTGTGTGGTGAGGACAGAGTGAGCAAGGTGGGAGCCAGGGATACAGGCTCCTTCCCCTATTCAGAAGATGTGCCGGAAGGCCCCAGACGTGGTGGACGACCCTCCGCTGCCACTGATGAGCCAGGAGTCACTGACTTCCGCCCAACTGCAGAGGCTCACCAACCTCCATGGGGCAGCCAGCCTCAGGTCCCATGCAGGCCTGCTCAGCCCTCCTGGAGAGCATCCCACCTGTGCCTGTCCCTGTTTGCAGCGAGGCCTTGTCTCTCATCCATCGTCGGAGGGCAACATCTCAGCACCTGGTGCCGAAGGAGGTGGGGTGGGTCCTCCTTAGCCCGCCCTGCCCAAGAGCAGGCTGATCCCTGAACCCTGACTCAGGACTTGGACGCCATAGTGGCCCGGGACCGAGACCTTCAGCAGTTGAGGCTGGGGCTAGTGGTCCCAGCAGCCCAGCCCCCACCCTCCTGGCAGCAGCGCCAGGAAGGCTTTGACAATTACCTCCGTCTGATCTACGGCTCTGGCCTGCTGGTAGGTGTAGGGCCTCCCCCAGCCCAGCCCTGCTGATGGTCTGTCTGCTCCTGCTACCTCCCAGGGCATGCAGTCTGGAAGGGGGTCCCAGCAGTGGAGTGCCGGGACCCTCAGAGTGGAGAGAGAGACCCGGGATGTGTGTGCTGTACCCCAAGCTGCCCACTGTCTTGCCCGGGCTGAGGTCAGCACTGCAGCCCAAACAGTGCCAACAGCCCTGTCCCCACAGGACCTGGGAGCCCTGGGCCAGCACTTCTCCCAGTCTCCCCGAGTCACAGTGCCGATCCCACCCACCCACCGTAGGGTGCACAGCAAGGCATCCCAGGTGAGGCTTCCCACCCTCCCACATGCCTGCTGTCTGCCACCCTGTGACTCCTCCTATGCCCCAGCTTCTGGCCCGCTCCTCACTGAGCCACTACCTGGGCATCAGTCTGGATCTGCAGCTGCAGTTGGAGCAGCTCCGAGGGAGGACGACCATGGCCCTGGACCTGCCATCCTCCCACTTGCAGTGCAGGGTGAGGGACCCAGGCAGGTGGGGTACCACCTAGTGTTGTTCTGAGCCCCCATTCCATCCCCCAGATCCCACTGCTGCCAAAGAGATGGGACAAGGAACCTCTCTCTAGCCTCAGGGGCTTCTTTCCTGCCACCGTGCAGCCCCACAAGGTGAGACCCCCTCCCAGCTCCTGGAGAGCCACTCCTCAGCATTCCCTGCTGTGCCCACCTCCAGCACTGCCTGAGGCCCATCTGCTTCCCCGGCTATGTGCCCAACTCCGCGGTGCTACAGCAGATGTGGCTAAATGCGGAGGTCAGCAGCCTCGGATCCCCGACTCAGCTCGCCTCCCAGAGAAAGCTCGAGGCAAGGGGCAGGGCTGGGGGTTTTGCCGGCAGCCCATCAGGCACCATCTCTTGCCCCTCTGCAGCCAGGGGCAAGCCAGGATGCCCTGTGGTTGTGGCGCCCCAGGCCATCCCAAACCCAGTGGCAGAGGAAGCTGCTCCAATGGATGGGGGAGAAGCCTGGGGAGGAGGGGGAGGAAGACAAGAAGGAAGAGGAGGAGGAGAAGGAAGACGAGGAGCTGGACTGGGCCTTGGCTTCCCTGAGCCCGCACTCCAACCAGCAGCTGGATTCCTGGGAACTGGAGGATCAGGTAGAGGCTCAGGCAGAGGCCCCAGGCCACCAGGTGGGACCTGCAGCCACTGCTGCTCCCCTAGAGTGCTGTGGACTGGACCCAGGAGCCCCGGCGGCGCAGCTGCAAGGTTGCCAGGACCCACCCTCATCCCTGGCACCGTCATGGGAGTTTGCTCTTGGATGAGCATTACGGGCATCTGCCCAAGTTTCTGCATTTCTTCATCTACCAGACCTGGTTCAAAAAGTTGTTCCCCATCTTCAGCCTGCAGGTTGGAGGGAACTGGGGATGCATGAGAAGCATTGGGAGCAGGGCCTCAGCATGCTACCCTGCAGGCATACCCGGAGGCGGGCACGATCGAGGGCCTGGCCTCGCTGTTGGTGGCCCTGCTGGAGAAGACCACGTGGGTCGACCGTGTGCACATCCTGCAGGTGCTACTGAGACTGCTGCCCAACATGAGCAGTGATCTCCAAGGCCAGCTGCAGGGCCTGCTCGTACACTTGCTCAACCTGGACCAGCCCCCCAGCCTCCAGGTGTGCCCCTTGTCCTGCCCCCAGTTTTCCTCCCCGCCCACCGGCCCTCAGCAACCACATCCCCACCGCCTGCCTCAGGACCAGACACAGAAGAAGTTCGTGATACTGGCGCTGCAGCTGCTCCTGGCCTGCTCCCTGGAGTCCCGGGATGTGGTGCTGGAGCTCATGTCCTACTTCCTCTACTCTCCCGTGCACTGCCGGTGAGTTGCGCTCCTGCCCAGCCCTCCCTGCCGCCTCTGGACAAGCCACATGCACCTGTCCCAGGCCAGAGCTCAAGAAGCTGCTGCACGGGCTGGGCCTTCAGGACCCAGAGGGCTTCCTATTCAAGGAGATGATGACCTGGGTCCAGGGCCCAGACCTGGACTCCAAGGCCGGCCTGCGCACTTGCTGCCACCAGAAACTGGAGGACATGATCCAGGAGCTTCAGGTTGGGCCGGCAGGGGCCGGGGGGGCCTTGGGCTAAGACCTTAGCACTTTCCTCTCCTCCCAAGGAGACCCCATCGCAGACGTCAGTGGTCTCTGGGGCACCCACACGCGCCTCCGTGATACCCTCGGGCACCTCCTGGTCGGCCTCCGGCATCTTCGGGAGGCTCTCGCAGGTCTCAGAGGTGCCTTTGATGGTGGTCTCACCTGCGGAGCCGCACTCTTTAGCCCCGGAGCTCCAGGCCCAGCGGATGCTGGCACCCAAGCGCAGCTGGGGGACCCCTCAGCTCCGTCTCAGAGTGCTCTCCGAGACGCTGAAGAGCTTCTGCCTGGAGCCCGAGGCCCGCCTGCACCCTGCCGGGCCTGCTCAGCTGCCCGGAGAGCCGCCGCCGCTGGAGGAGACCGACTGGTCGCACTCGCAGCTGCTGGACTTGGGCCCCATCGACGCGCTCAACTTCTTCTGTGAGCAGCTGCGGGCGCAGCAGCGGAGTTCGCTCCAGGAGAAGGCTGCGCACCCACACCCGCCAGAGCCCTACACGGTGGCGCCGGTGCCCGACATGGTGGTGCCACCTCCGCGGGAGCACTGGTGCGCGGGGCCTGCGCCGGCGGGGCCTGCGTTGGGCCAGCTGAACCCTCCTCTTTGCCTCCAGGTACCACCCCATCCTCCGGCTGCAGGAGGCCAAGCCGCAGAGGTCCGCGAGGTCCGCGATGAGACTGAGGGGTGAGTGGAGCCAGGGGTGGAGACTGGACCCCCCCGGGCCTCATAAGCCTCCGCCCGCCCCCAGGCCCCATGCGGTCCCGGCTCTGTGCGGGCCGCACCCTGGACGGCCCCATCCGGACGCTGAAGCTGCCGTTGCCGCGTGTGGAGCCGCAGCCTTTCCCCCTGGACTGGCCTATGCCCCCGCGCCCGCTGCCCCCGCGGCTCCTGCAGCCGGCCCTGCAGCGCTACTTTCTGCCAGCGGACGCGGACCCTGACACCTACAGCTGACCGGACTGGTGGCCTCAGCCCGCCTGGCTCTGGGGCCTGTCATTGGTATTTGGCCAAGGCCTGCATCGGGAATAAAGTCCAGAGAATTTCTTTCTGCAGGATGCCGCCTGCTTTGGAGGGCCCCGGGGTGCGCACGGCGTGTGGGCGTGCGGCCTGAACCCACAGTGGCGGCGGAAGGCAGGAGCCGGAGGCCTGGCGGAGGTGGCCATCGTGGGCACCAGCGTTCCCGGAGGGGTGGCCGGCCTAGGGCAGAGGAGACCCATAGCGGGGTACCATCCGCTGGGCACTGAGCAAACGTTTTCTGCTCAAGTACTAGGTGTTGAGATGCGGGCTGACCTTAGAGAACGTGTCCTGGGCCAGCCCACAGCCTGGTGTGGAGGGGAGTCCGGGAGGGCCTGGGCGGTCCCAGGATGAGCCTTCCGGGTCGATGCAGGTGAGACCAGGAGTTTGCAGACCTTGCTTTCGTTACTTTTATTCTGGCAAAGAGAAGAATTGACAAAGGCACCAGGAGCTTTTTTCTGAGCGGCAACGCAGAGCATCCTCTGACCCCTTTAGCCTGAAAGTCCCTAGGGGAGGGGCTTGGTCCGGAAGGGCTCGGCCTCTGGGCCGGGCCCCTCTGCCCTGTGTGGCCTGGCAGGGCGCAAGACCTGTGCACAGAGTTCTTGGGGCAGCTCTGGGGGGAATCCCCGGCTTTTACACCTGTCTTTTGTGTTGTCTGAGCAGTGATTTCCCTCCTGTATCTGTAGCCTCTGACTTTACTAGTTTCTTCTTGATGGCTCTGGTTAGAATCGCTTCTCCACACCTTCCCTGTCACCCCAAACTGTGCGGTGGCTCTTGTTATGGGGCCACCAAATGGCTGCTCTTTCCCAGGCCGGTGCTTGACACAGTGGTGCCACCATCCCAAGAGCATGGGTGCGCAGGACCGTGCGGGACAGCCAAGTTGCTGGGCCCAGCTGAACCTGCCTCTTCACCTCCAGGCACTACCGCATCCTCCCACTGCAGAAGGCCAAGGTTCACAGGTGTGCGATGAGACTGAGGACTGAGTCTGTCACTAGAGGACTTGACACTTTTTATAAAAAAAATGAGTAAACCTAGATACCTCGATCAGTGTCTAGCGATGTCAAGGCCCCCAGTTTGGGTTCAAGCCTGCTGGGACAGTCCTGCAGCTGCTGGGTCACAGAGTGGCCAAGGCCCTCTGATTTTTGGTCAGGACACAGAAAGATAGCAGGGGGCAGGGGGGGATCTGAGGGACCCCACATGACTTACAATCAGACAAGGTAGGTCAGAGGATTTCTTTATGGCTATCTGTTTTGTTTTGTTTTGTTTTGTTTTGTTTTTTGAGATGGAGTTTCAGTCTTGTTGCCCAGGCTGGAGTGCAATGGCGTGATCTCGGCTCACTGCAACCTCTGCCTCCCGGATTCAAGCAATTCTCCTTCCTCAGCCTCCTGAGTAGCTGGGATTACAGGCATGTGCCACCACGCCCAGCTAATTTTGTATTTTTAGTAGAGATGGGGTTTCATCACGTTGACCAGGCTGGTCTCGAACTCCTGACCTCAGGTGATCCGCCTGCCTCAGCCTCTCAAAGTGCTGGGATTACAAGCATGAGCCACTGTGCCCAGCCTTCTTTATGGCTATCTCCAAGACAGCAAAGGCAGGGGAAAGTCCTGCCTTGGGGAGAAAAAGGAGGGTGGGAAAAGGTCAAAGAGAAAGATGCTGTTGTCTGAGTCTTGCCTCTGAGGCCTAAGTTCCCCAACATTATAACAAGGGATATGGGAGTTATAAGCCAGGAACTGTGGATGGAAACCAATGACAGATATCATAATATCACACCCACACATCAGGCAAGAGACTTGTTCCTTAAAAATTATCTAGTTTAGCCGAGCGTGGTGGCTCACACCTGTAATCCCAGCTACTTGGGAGGCTGAGGCAGGAGAATCACTTGAACCCAGGAGGTGGAGGTTGCAGCAAGCAGAGATCACACCACTGCACTACAGCCTCGGCAATAGAGCGAGACTCTGTGTCAAAAAAAAAAAAATTATCTAGTTTAGGCCGGGTGTGGTGGCTCAC